GGCCTATCCCTTGTGATGAGTAGAGCACACATTAATAAACTGCTTGTTTTTCTTTTGTTAATTTGACGTTTGTTTTCAGGAGAGTGTCAACTAATAACCTAAAAAGGGAAATTTAAAAAAAACTTGTTTTCTCCCCTACAGCTGTATTTCGGGCCCCATTTTCCACTCATGGCCACATCCTGCTTGCAGATCTGCTGCTGGGTTAACACAACATCATCTGCCAGTTGGTGTCGTTTATTTGACATCTTGGGGTTTTAGTACTCTGAAGGACACCCACTGCCCTTAACAGAAAAAATACTGCTGAGCAAAGGGTTTAACAGGACTCTCGGTCTACCAGAAGTTCAGTGCATTTTCCAGGATTTTCAAGGCTTCGATGCTGTCATGTTGTGAGCCCACTATCCACTTGTGTTTTTCCATGAATAATGAAGGAAACCTGAGGAATCATGAATGTAATCATTGAGGTAAAATAACCTAGTCATAGTCAAGAGGACAGCTAGTGTTAAACTCCTTTATATATATTTGAGAAAGGATTTATATATTCATAATAACTTTCTGATCTGGAAAGCCCTAGGTTTGTCAACTATTAATAACTGGGTGAATGCTTCAGGTAGTATTTAAACCAACTGCTATTTCATAGCAGACATTCTCCCATGCAGGAGATGCAGTAAAGTACTGGTAGCAATAGATGCTCCTACCAAGATCTCCCCCTGCAACCGCACAGGAAAGGAGGGAGAAGAAACCACCTTGCTTCTCTCATATTTGACAATCATTCATCGGAATAGAGGTCCCTAATGTCCCACATGTAAGTCTGCTGGTTAAGAAAGTTCTAAGATTGGAACTCCATTCAGATATCAACATTTGTAAGAAAAAAAATTTTAAATATAACTTTGATACAAATTTTACTTTGATTAAGATACCTACAGGAAAGAAACTGTTCATTTTCTCTAACAGGATGGAAAGCAAAAAATATGGGTGGGAGGAGTCTGCACGTTGTTTCACAACTTCTCTCTCCCCAGGGCAAAGCAGAGTATGAGGAAGCCAGCACTAGTCAAGTGACTCTAAGAAGGGCCATTTTCCCTTGTTGTCTTTGAAAATACTTCATTTTCTTAGCATTTCAGGAGATTATAACATCCTGTATTTCAGTTTCTGAGAGCTTTACTGACTGATTTCCCTATTCAAAACAATCCTCATTTCCTACATTTCTGAAGATCTCAAGATCTGGACTACTGTTGAAGAAATTCCCAGTAAGGTGAGTACTGTGGGTATTTTTTATAGAAAAGAGTGTAACACTATATACCATTTTTCTCTTGCAGGCTCACTTATATCTTTAGAGATGGCAAATAACTACAAGAAAATTGTTCTACTGAAAGGATTAGAGGTCATCAATGATTATCATTTTAGAATTGTTAAGTCCTTACTGAGTAACGATTTAAAACTTAATCCAAAAATGAAAGAAGAGTATGACAAAATTCAGATTGCTGACTTGATGGAGGAAAAGTTCCCAGGTGATGCCGGTTTGGGCAAACTAATAGAATTCTTCAAAGAAATACCAACACTGGGAGACCTTGCTGAAACTCTTAAAAGAGAAAAGTTAAAAGGTAATTGGGAAGAGGGAACACCCACTCCCTGCGGGTTTATACATCTTCCTTTTTTCTGCATTAGTTGCAAATAAAATTGAATCCATTCCAGTCAAAGGAATAATCCCATCTAAAAAGACGAAACAGAAAGAAGTGTATCCTGCTACACCTGCATGCACCCCAAGCAACCGTCTCACAGCTAAAGGAGCAGAGGAGACTCTTGGACCTCAGGTAAGCTTCAGGAAGAGGAGCAGGCTTCAAGTAGTAATTAACAAGAAAAATAAACTACTTGTAGAAAAGAAAAAAACCATCTGAAGAAGAGACTGGAACCAAAAGGAGTAAGATGTCCAAAGAGCAGACTCGGCCTTCCTGCTCTGCAGGAGCCAGCACGTCCACAGCCATGGGCCGTTCCCCACCTCCCCAGACCTCATCATCAGCTCCACCCAACACTTCCTCAACTGAGGTACACTCTTCCTGGTCCCCTTTTGATTCATTTCTTTTTTGTATTCCTTTTGTATCATGCGCAGAGCCTAAAACCATTGGCCAACCGTCACGCAACTGCCAGTAAAAATATTTTCCGAGAAGACCCAATAATCGCGATGGTACTAAATGCAACAAAAGTATTTAAATATGAATCCTCAGAAAATGAGCAAAGAAGAATGTTTCATGCTACAGTGGCTACGCAGACACAGTTCTTTCATGTGAAGGTTTTAAACATCAACTTGAAGAGGAAATTCATTAAAAAGAGAATCATCATTATATCAAATTATTCCAAACGTAATAGTCTCCTAGAGGTGAATGAAGCCTCTTCTGTATCTGAAGCTGGTCCTGACCAAACGTTTGAGGTTCCAAAGGACATCATCAGAAGAGCAAAGAAAATTCCGAAGATCAATATTCTTCACAAACAAACTTCAGGATATATTGTATATGGATTATTTATGCTACATACGGTAAGGCATCAAAGCTATTTTGTGGCATTTTCCTCACAAACATGATATTAATTTTTTGTTGCAGAAAATTGTAAATAGGAAGACGACAATCTATGAAATTCAGGATAAAACAGGAAGTATGGCTGTAGTAGGAAAAGGAGAATGCCACAATATCCCCTGTGAAAAAGGAGATAAGCTTCGACTCTTCTGCTTTCGACTGAGAAAGAGGGAAAATATGTCAAAACTGATGTCAGAAATGCATAGTTTCATCCAGGTGAGAAATAAAGAAACAAATATTAGTTTTCCAAAACATTAAACAAAAAAATGAATACTTTCAGATACAGAAAAATACAAACCAGAGAAGCCATGACTCCAGGAGCATGGCACTACCCCAGGAACAGAGTCAGCATCCAAAACCTTCAGAGGCCAGCACAACCCTACCTGAAAGCCATCTCAAGACTCCTCAGATGCCACCAACAACCCCATCCAGCAGTTCCTTCACCAAGGTACAATATCCTGGGTCCCATGACTCTTATCTAAAGACTAAATTACCCAAATTTATGACTCCAGAAGGATGAAACCCACCCAGGAGCACAGTCATCGCCTGCAAACTTTAGAATCACCTCACCAACTGTGGCCCCTCCTCTTTCTTCTGACACTTCCACCAACCGCCATCCAGCAGTTCCTTAAATAAGGTACCACCTTTCTATTTGCATTGCTGTACCTCATATGCATTCATGAAATCATTTCTGTCTTCAGGAAGATTACTGTTTTTCATTGGTGCAAATATGGTGTATGTGAGGAGGTATCCAGACAAGGAGAGATGAATACAACAGTATGTTCGTACCTTCTATTCCAGTTTCCTTTCACAATTTTCCACTACGACTAATGACCATAACTTAGGATTGATATTCAAAATCCCTGTTTCTTTCCATAGCTAGTGTCTTGGCATATGCTACTTCCTTTTTTTAGAATCCCTTACTCTCATCTCTTCATTTGCCCCAATATATTTCTGGGCCAACCAAAATCCCCCTTCCTCAGAAAAATACTGCACTGATATTCTCCTCCTGCCATAGAACACATCATGCCAAGGTGTCCTGAACATTTCTCTTTATTTTATTTAGAACATTTATTAAAATTCTAATAATAAAGTGTTTTTCAACCACACTTGATAATAAGTACAGTTTATAGATTTCTTGTCCAGAGAACATCAGACAAAGGTGAACTAATGAATTTATATCTAAGTGTTCCAATTGAATCCCAGCCTGCTTTTGGTCATGATATGACCAGTGGAGTCACCTCCACCTAGGGAACAGAAGACTATGATCTACAGTGAGAGGGAAGGTGATGAAAGAGAAAGGCAAGAGGAGAATCATGTCACCACTCTTTTAGTTGAAGACATGTCACCATACAGACTAGTTGAAGACAGATTACCTATATACAGGAGTTCTCAATTTGTGGTCGTTTTTTGGTTTGTTTATGTTTTTGTTGTTTTTGATAAGCCCGAGAATCACATTTTCCTCAATAAATTATATGTAATTTATTTGAGAGTCAAAGCTAGCACGTCCTCTTTAGCCATCTTGGCTTAGGTGACCATGGATGGAACGCATATGTAGTCATTACCAGCTCAGACCCACTTTTCTGTTACTTAATAGACATAATTGAACATCCCAGGACAACATTCTGGAAAAGAACTTATTTTTCCTGCATTTTGGCTTTGAAGGGACTACGCAAAGTTTGCCTAGGTTCTACCATTTTAAATACGCATTATGGTCTGTTTCTATAGCCGTTAGATTTATTTGACTGCATCTAAACCTCCCTTAGCCCAGGAATCTCAGCTAGGGTCCTATGTCTCCTACACCTAACCTCCCATATAGCCATTTCTTCTTTGATATCTAGCACTTCCACAGGATGCCTGGAAAATACATCCTGTTACTTCCTCTGTGATTCACTAGCTCTGAAAGAAGTCCTTGCTTTTGTATATCATAGATCATCCCAATAATACTGTGTTTGTATTAATTATTAATTTGTATAAATTTTTCTATGCTTTTGGATTTAAAGTCAAAAGCAGACCATTCTTATTTTTCATCTTTTGTCATGACTCTCCTAAATCAAAGAGCCCAGAATGGTTGGGAAAACAAATGGAGATATTACTGGCTCAGAATTACTATATGGGAAAAAACGAAGCTATTAGTTTTATTCCCAATCACTACAACTTTATCTGGGTTTTCCACAAGAGGATCAACATAAATCATAATTCATTTCTGGATCAGGCTGACATAAAAAACTTGCATAGTCTTTAAATAACAATGAAAACAATATTTTTCTAACTGAGCTTCTACTGGGTAAAGCTGGAAGTGAAAGTTATGTTTTTATGTATATGATTGCATTTACTCTTCAATACACCTCTTATGAGCACAGTAGAAAGACCATGTTCCAGGGAAAAAACGTGTTCTGCTCTAGACAAGTTAAGTTTGAGATTCCCACAGGACATCTAAGAATTATCCATCTGATATATAGAGCTTAAACTTGGGTAATTTTGGCTGGGCCTTTTACTGAATTACATCAATAGAGACATAGTTGTTAAAACAGTGGATGTGACTAAAAGTACCTAATAGAATGGAAATAATGATGTCTCTCATTTACTGAGTATGCAGAATGACTCAGACTATTCTAAGGGTTTTTCAATAATTATCTTCATTAATCCTTTATAATCCAATTGTTTCACATATTAGCTCATTCAATTATTTGTGGTACACAATGAACAGAAGAGGGAGTTAAATTTGAGGGTGGCCAACATACCTCATAACAGTCCTAAATTACCAAGGATGTCCCTAAGCAAATCAGAACACAAAGGTAGCTGTCTTTTGTGAGAAACATCTCTGTGTAGACAGAGATGGTTGGATCTACATGACAAAGTTTATGCTGTTTGTCACATATATTCATGTGGGATTCTTGGAACAAATAAAGGCTAATATTGGAATGCAAAAAGATCAGAATAAAGGCTAACACATTCAGACACACAAAAATGCAAAGGCTTTCTGATTGCTCCAGTTCTCAGGGCCATTAGTCAAAAGTCCCAAGCCTTCCTTGACAGCAGTTGCACCAGGAATACATTTTGTACGCTCCTCCTACCTTTCTGCCCAATGAGAAGTTTCCCTTTAGCCCTTGTCGTTGGACACACCAGCTCCTTTCTCTATCTTATTGTTCCCTGACATCTCCTGCCCTTTCACGTGGGCTCATGCTGGGTAGGAGTGAATATCGCATTTCATGGTCCCAACAGAGGGGGAAGATGTGACTCCAAGGACAGGATTCATTAAAGGAGATAGATGAGAATGAGAAAAGAGTGCTTCAGATGGAAATAGAAGAAGAGATGTGGCTCACAGGGAGGAGAGGCAGTGTGATTGAAGAAAGAAATGTATGACTCCCTGCATCTCAACGGGTTTATTTTTATCTCTTTATGCTTCAAGGTCACCAAGGACAAGGATATCAAATA